GATGAGTTGGTCCTTCTCAATAAGTGCCTATATTTCCTTCTCCCAAGTGCTGTTCTACTTCACCCAGGGCACCATTTCCTCATCTCTTTGCACCATCCCCAACCCCCTTTCTTGATTTAACCAGCCCCCACTGTCCGGGACCAGAGTGAAAGCGAAAGCGCTTTAGAGTAGCTTCCCGTTGACGCTTCCAGCTAAGAGTCAAAGCACCCGCTTTTTCCACCAGCCTCGCGTGCCTGTTCCCTTCACGGACACTCTAGACGACCCCCCTCAGAAAAGAAATACTCTATGCTCATTGCGGGTTGCAAGCGCTGGCTGCTACAGGCGACCTCCCTGCGCTCCCGTTGGTCTCTGCATTCACTTCTCCGCGCGCGCTTCCAGGGTCCCCTGGCCGCTGCATCTCCTCCACCCCTCTGCCAACCCTCAAGCCCAGACCCATTACCCCGGTGTGGACTTCTCCCGCCCGGGGTAAGTCCCCGGTTGGTGCTCCCGCCCGCAGCATCCCTGCAAGGCACCGCTCTCCTCGCCGCCTGGGGCACTGGTTTCCAACCTGGGACAGCGCACAACGCGCAGCCGACAGCCCCGCCCCTTCGCGGCGCCGCCAGGAGGCGCCTGGGTGCTGCGGGGCTGCTTTGCGCGCGGCGCTAACGTGTGTAGGGCAGATCTGCCCCGAGACAAGTGACGAGGCAGCCCCGCCCTGAGGCTGGGGTGGGAAAACTGGTGCAAGTGGAAAGGCAGGAGGCAGGGAGAGGCGAGAAGGGTGTGCGTGATGGAGAAAATTGGGCACCAGGGCTGCTCCCGAGATTCTCAGATCTGATTTCCACGCTTGCTACCAAAATAGTCTGGGCAGGCCACTTTTGGAAGTAGGCGTTATCTAGTGAGCAGGCGGCCGCTTTCGATTTCGCTTTCCCCTAAATGGCTGAGCTTCTCGCCAGCGCAGGATCAGCCTGTTCCTGGGACTTTCCGAGAGCCCCGCCCTCGTTCCCTCCCCCAGCCGCCAGTAGGGGAGGACTCGGCGGTACCCGGAGCTTCAGGCCCCACCGGGGCGCGGAGAGTCCCAGGCCCGGCCGGGACCGGGACGGCGTCCGAGTGCCAATGGCTAGCTCTAGGTGTCCCGCTCCCCGCGGGTGCCGCTGCCTCCCCGGAGCTTCTCTCGCATGGCTGGGGACAGTACTGCTACTTCTCGCCGACTGGGTGCTGCTCCGGACCGCGCTGCCCCGCATATTCTCCCTGCTGGTGCCCACCGCGCTGCCACTGCTCCGGGTCTGGGCGGTGGGCCTGAGCCGCTGGGCCGTGCTCTGGCTGGGGGCCTGCGGGGTCCTCAGGGCAACGGTTGGCTCCAAGAGCGAAAACGCAGGTGCCCAGGGCTGGCTGGCTGCTTTGAAGCCATTAGCTGCGGCACTGGGCTTGGCCCTGCCGGGACTTGCCTTGTTCCGAGAGCTGATCTCATGGGGAGCCCCCGGGTCCGCGGATAGCACCAGGCTACTGCACTGGGGAAGTCACCCTACCGCCTTCGTTGTCAGTTATGCAGCGGCACTGCCCGCAGCAGCCCTGTGGCACAAACTCGGGAGCCTCTGGGTGCCCGGCGGTCAGGGCGGCTCTGGAAACCCTGTGCGTCGGCTTCTAGGCTGCCTGGGCTCGGAGACGCGCCGCCTCTCGCTGTTCCTGGTCCTGGTGGTCCTCTCCTCTCTTGGTAAGGGGAACGCAGGGCAAGAGGGGAGGACAATTTGTGCGTGACCTCTCTTCTCTTTCTCCAGGGGAGATGGCCATTCCATTCTTTACGGGCCGCCTCACTGACTGGATTCTACAAGATGGCTCAGCCGATACCTTCACTCGAAACTTAACTCTCATGTCCATTCTCACCATAGCCAGGTCTGGGGGCTGAAAATGGGGCACCCTGCAAACCTGATCCCCTTTTTTTCCGGGTTCTTTATAGTGCAGTGCTGGAGTTCGTGGGTGACGGGATCTATAACAACACCATGGGCCACGTGCACAGCCACTTGCAGGGAGAGGTGTTTGGGGCTGTCCTGCGCCAGGAGACGGAGTTTTTCCAACAGAACCAGACAGGTTTCTCCTGAAACTCTTTCATTATACGCCATTTCACCTCACTCTCTTCTCCCCAACCCTGCAGGTAACATCATGTCTCGGGTAACAGAGGACACGTCCACCCTGAGTGATTCTCTGAGTGAGAATCTGAGCTTATTTCTGTGGTACCTGGTGCGAGGCCTATGTCTCTTGGGGATCATGCTCTGGGGATCAGTGTCCCTCACCATGGTCACCCTGATCACCCTGCCTCTGCTTTTCCTTCTGCCCAAGAAGGTGGGAAAATGGTACCAGGTATGTTCATGGAGTTGGCCCGCTCTACACAGCCGTGTGACATCTCTTGTCCATGTATCCACAGTTGCTGGAAGTGCAGGTGCGGGAATCTCTGGCAAAGTCCAGCCAGGTGGCCATTGAGGCTCTGTCGGCCATGCCTACAGTTCGAAGCTTTGCCAACGAGGAGGGCGAAGCCCAGAAGTTTAGGGAAAAGCTGCAAGAAATAAAGACACTCAACCAGAAGGAGGCTGTGGCCTATGCAGTCAACTCCTGGACCACTAGTGTGAGCACCTGAAGATGAATACCCATTCCCTTCCTCAGTCCCTTTTTTTGTGGTCTCTTTATAGATTTCAGGTATGCTGCTGAAAGTGGGAATCCTCTACATTGGTGGGCAGCTGGTGACCAGTGGGGCTGTAAGCAGTGGGAACCTTGTCACATTTGTTCTCTACCAGATGCAGTTCACCCAGGCTGTGGAGGTGAGGTCCCTCCACCTTCACTCCCCAGTGTGACCTCACTTTCACTATTCTTACCTCCCTCTAGGTACTGCTCTCCATCTACCCCAGAGTACAGAAGGCTGTGGGCTCCTCAGAGAAAATATTTGAGTACCTGGACCGCACCCCTCGCTGCCCACCCAGTGGTCTGTTGACTCCCTTACACTTGGAGGGCCTTGTCCAGTTCCAAGATGTCTCCTTTGCCTACCCAAACCGCCCAGATGTCTTAGTGCTACAGGTACAACCTACCACTCCCTGTATTCCACTGGCAGCCTCTTATCGTGTGCTTCTCTGGCCTCTAGGGGCTGACATTCACCCTACGCCCTGGCGAGGTGACGGCGCTGGTGGGACCCAATGGGTCTGGGAAGAGCACAGTGGCTGCCCTGCTGCAGAATCTGTACCAGCCCACCGGGGGACAGCTGCTGTTGGATGGGAAGCCCCTTCCCCAATATGAGCACCGCTACCTGCACAGGCAGGTATGGAAGCAGGTGGCTTGAAGGAGGGCAGGGTTCTATGACTCTTCATCATATTTCATCTCAGGTGGCTGCAGTGGGACAAGAGCCACAGGTATTTGGAAGAAGTCTTCAAGAAAATATTGCCTATGGCCTGACCCAGAAGCCAACTATGGAGGAAATCACAGCTGCTGCAGTAAAGTCTGGGGCCCATAGTTTCATCTCTGGACTCCCTCAGGGCTATGACACAGGTACTCTCTCCACTCATCTCACCACCCAGCCATACCGTTCTCATCTTGGCCCTTTGCTCTGCAGAGGTAGACGAGGCTGGGAGCCAGCTGTCAGGGGGTCAGCGACAGGCAGTGGCGTTGGCCCGAGCATTGATCCGGAAACCGTGTGTACTTATCCTGGATGATGCCACCAGTGCCCTGGATGCAAACAGCCAGTTACAGGTGAGGCAGTCATCTTCTTAATGGCTATATCCCCCGGCTCTGACGGTCCGATGTCTTTCCTCAGGTGGAGCAGCTCCTGTACGAAAGCCCTGAGCGGTACTCCCGCTCAGTGCTTCTCATCACCCAGCACCTCAGCCTGGTGGAGCAGGCTGACCACATCCTCTTTCTGGAAGGAGGCGCTATCCGGGAGGGGGGAACCCACCAGCAGCTCATGGAGAAAAAGGGGTGCTACTGGGCCATGGTGCAGGCTCCTGCAGATGCTCCAGAATGAAAGCCTTCTCAGACCTGCGCACTCCATCTCCCTCCCTTTTCTTCTCTCTGTGGTGGAGAACCACAGCTGCAGAGTAGGCAGCTGCCTCCAGGATGAGTTACTTGAAATTTGCCTTGAGTGTGTTACCTCCTTTCCAAGCTCCTCGTGATAATGCAGACTTCCTGGAGTACAAACACAGGATTTGTAATTCCTTACTGTAACGGAGTTTAGAGCCAGGGCTGATGCTTTGGTGTGGCCAGCACTCTGAAACTGAGAAATGTTCAGAATGTACGGAAAGATGATCAGCTATTTTCAACATAACTGAAGGCATATGCTGGCCCATAAACACCCTGTAGGTTCTTGATATTTATAATAAAATTGGTGTTTTGTACTGTGGTTTCTTATGTTTCCGGCACACCAAAC